CAAGGTGTGGCCGGGCAACTCTATAGTTAACCTCTATACAGGACTTTCTCAGTTCCATGCTCGTAGCTTATGTGAAAAAAGTCAAATGTGACCAGGGCAAGATGGGGCTGATCAAGGCATAACAACTAGGGATGAAGTTTGATCCAGTGAGGGACGCTATTAGCATGACTGAGCTGGCAAGGAGGTTTCTGAGAACCCTGGCTTGTCACTGTTGGTGGCAGTTAATAGTGACATGGAGAGTCAGCTCGCCCAGCATGGCCGGAAGAAATATCCACGTAACCTGAGACCCCTTCCTTCTCCATTGAATCCTTATGGCAGACTCAGGAGGTGGAATCCCAAAGCTGCCTCACTCTCTCTTTCAGAACCTGATAAGTCTACTTCTATGGATTGCCTAAAGCCCTTCAGACATCTAAAGTCTCTGCAGAGGAAAATATTGCACTACACACACACACACAAACACACACACTCGGGACCTCCAAGGGAGCCCTTAGTCTACCATCTGCAGCCAGAGCTTTGAAGCTAGAGATCATAATGCCTGTTCCCTGATGTAACAGTCAACTGCAATCTCGACTTGCAGCCATTGCCTGCATTTCTAACCTTTTACCAGCTTCCTTCCATGCCGAGGAGAAACTAGGACCAAGAACACAGTAATATGATCCCCAATTAGCATAAAATAAAAACAACCTAGTCATGTTTTCCATGGGCTTTTCCAACCTCAAACTAAAAGCACAAAGCAGGGAGAAAGATATAAGAATATACACATGGGACTATAAATACATATATACTGTCTGTGTCAGCACAGCCAAGCACCCTGACCCAAATGAGTATCTGTCTCTAAGAAAAGAATGTAGCCTGATGCAGAAATCTGAGAATTTTCTCCTTCCAAAGTACAGTGTAAGAACAGACTGGAAGAGAAGTTACCCCGATGACTTGGTTTGGAAGGGGTTAAGGCACCAGTCATCCTCTTCTAAAGTGATTTATGATGATGTGTGGAGTTTAAAAACTTTACCCCACCCCAAAGAACAGCCTTCTCACTCCTCACTGAGTCCACTCTGAACGTGCTAAAATGGGAAGGAGGCGGTGTTTTGCTGATCTGTTAAATTCTTAGTGAAGTTTCCTTGATTTCCAGTGGCTGCTGTTGTTTGAGTTTGGTTTGGAGCAAAACTGAGGTAGTCCTAACATTTCTGGGACTGAATCCAGGCAAGAGAAAGAAGAAAAAGAAGAAGAAAAAGAGGAGGAAAAAGGTAGGGAGAAATAAAGGGAGGAGAGAAGCACAGTGAAAGAAAAAAAAAGTCCCTTTTCGACATCACATTCCTGTGTTTTCCCTCAGCCTGGAAAACATATTAATCCCAGTGCTTTTACGCCCGGAAACAAAGAGACTAAGCCAGACTATGGGGGAAAGGGAGATAAGAAGGATCCTGGAACTTTAAAGAGGGAAAGAGTGAGATTCAGAAATCGCCAGGACTGGACTTTAAGGGACGTCCTGTGTCAGCACAAGGGACTGGCACACACAGACACACGAGACCGAGGAGAAACTGCAGACAAATGGAGATACAAAGACTTAGAAGGACAGCTCCTTTCACCTCATCCTACTTGTCCAGAAGGTAAAAAGACACAGCCAGAAAGAAAAGGCATCGGCTCAGCTCTCAGATCAGGACAGGCTGTGGATCTGTGGCGGTACTCTGAAAGCTGGAGCTGCAGCACACCCCTTTTGTATTGCTCACCCTCGGTAAAGAGAGAGAGGGCTGGGAGGAAAAGTAGTTCATCTAGGAAACTGTCCTGGGAACCAAACTTCTGATTTCTTTTGCAACCCTCTGCATTCCATCTCTATGAGCCACCATGTAAGTGTGTAATCTTTTCTGTCTTTGATCTGCCTTTGTTTTATGACCTCCGTGCATCGCAAAGTGGATTACACAATGACATGGAGAATGGGACCCCGTTTCACTATGCTGTTGGCCATGTGGCTAGTGTGTGGATCAGAACCCCACCCCCATGCCACTATTAGAGGCAGCCACGGAGGACGGAAAGTGCCTTTGGTTTCTCCGGACAGCAGTAGGCCAGCTCGGTTTCTGAGGCACACTGGGAGGTCTCGCGGAATTGAGAGATCCACTCTGGAGGAACCAAACCTTCAGCCTCTCCAGAGAAGGAGGAGTGTGCCCGTGTTGAGACTAGCTCGCCCAACAGAGCCGCCAGCCCGCTCGGACATCAATGGGGCCGCCGTGAGACCTGAGCAAAGACCAGCAGCCAGGGGCTCTCCGCGTGAGATGATCAGAGATGAGGGGTCCTCAGCTCGGTCAAGAATGTTGCGTTTCCCTTCGGGGTCCAGCTCTCCCAACATCCTTGCCAGCTTTGCAGGGAAGAACAGAGTATGGGTCATCTCAGCCCCTCATGCCTCGGAAGGCTACTACCGCCTCATGATGAGCCTGCTGAAGGACGATGTGTACTGTGAGCTGGCGGAGAGGCACATCCAACAGATTGTGCTCTTCCACCAGGCAGGTGAGGAAGGAGGCAAGGTGAGAAGGATCACCAGCGAGGGCCAGATCCTGGAGCAGCCCCTGGACCCTAGCCTCATCCCTAAGCTGATGAGCTTCCTGAAGCTGGAGAAGGGCAAGTTTGGCATGGTGCTGCTGAAGAAGACGCTGCAGGTGGAGGAGCGCTATCCATATCCCGTTAGGCTGGAAGCCATGTACGAGGTCATCGACCAAGGCCCCATCCGTAGGATCGAGAAGATCAGGCAGAAGGGCTTTGTCCAGAAATGTAAGGCCTCTGGTGTAGAGGGCCAGGTGGTGGCGGAGGGGAATGACGGTGGAGGGGGAGCAGGAAGGCCAAGCCTGGGCAGCGAGAAGAAGAAAGAGGACCCAAGGAGAGCACAAGTCCCACCAACCAGAGAGAGTCGGGTGAAGGTCCTGAGAAAACTGGCCGCCACTGCACCAGCTTTGCCCCAACCTCCCTCAACCCCCAGAGCCACCACCCTTCCTCCTGCCCCAGCCACAACAGTGACTCGGTCCACGTCCCGGGCGGTAACAGTTGCTGCAAGACCTATGACCACCACTGCCTTTCCCACCACGCAGAGGCCCTGGACCCCCTCACCCTCCCACAGGCCCCCTACAACCACTGAGGTGATCACTGCCAGGAGACCCTCAGTTTCAGAGAATCTTTACCCTCCATCCCGGAAGGATCAGCACAGGGAGAGGCCACAGACAACCAGGAGGCCCAGCAAGGCCACCAGCTTGGAGAGCTTCACAAATGCCCCTCCCACCACCATCTCAGAACCCAGCACAAGGGCTGCTGGCCCAGGCCGTTTCCGGGACAACCGCATGGACAGGCGGGAACATGGCCACCGAGACCCAAATGTGGTGCCAGGTCCTCCCAAGCCAGCAAAGGAGAAACCTCCCAAAAAGAAGGCCCAGGACAAAATTCTTAGTAATGAGTATGAGGAGAAGTATGACCTCAGCCGGCCTACTGCCTCTCAGCTGGAGGACGAGCTGCAGGTGGGGAATGTTCCCCTTAAAAAAGCAAAGGAGTCTAAAAAGCATGAAAAGCTTGAGAAACCAGAGAAGGAGAAGAAAAAAAAGATGAAGAATGAGAACGCAGACAAGTTACTTAAGAGTGAAAAGCAAATGAAGAAGTCTGAGAAAAAGAGCAAGCAAGAGAAAGAGAAGAGCAAGAAGAAAAAAGGAGGTAAAACAGAACAGGATGGCTATCAGAAACCCACCAACAAACACTTCACGCAGAGTCCCAAGAAGTCAGTGGCCGACCTGCTGGGGTCCTTTGAAGGCAAACGAAGACTCCTTGTAAGTAGCCTTCTCCTTGGCATTCTTCTATGATGAGTATTTGTTTGTCTTCACCCACCTCCAGCTGATCACTGCTCCCAAGGCTGAGAACAATATGTATGTGCAACAACGTGATGAATATCTGGAAAGTTTCTGCAAGATGGCTACCAGGAAAATCTCTGTGATCACCATCTTCGGCCCTGTCAACAACAGCACCATGAAAATCGACCACTTTCAGCTAGGTTCTCTTAAACATTTTAATTATATTATTGTTCCCATATTCATTCACATTTTATTTCCCTTAAGATAATGAGAAGCCCATGCGAGTGGTGGATGATGAAGACTTGGTAGACCAGCGTCTCATCAGCGAGCTGAGGAAAGAGTACGGAATGACCTACAATGACTTCTTCATGGTGCTAACAGATGTGGATCTGAGAGTCAAGGTACAGTTTCTTATTCTGAATAATGTAGTACTACATTAAATGCATTCTGTTTTTTCTTAAACAGCAATACTATGAGGTACCAATAACAATGAAGTCTGTGTTTGATCTGATCGATACTTTCCAGTCCCGAATCAAAGATATGGAGAAGCAGAAGAAGGAGGGCATTGTTTGCAAAGAGGACAAAAAGCAGTCCCTGGAGAACTTCCTATCCAGGTACATCACCTTTGGAGTCGCTAAAGAGGAAGAGCAGTAATGGTGTCCTGCTTTTTTTTTCCAGGTTCCGGTGGAGGAGGAGGTTGCTGGTGATCTCTGCTCCTAACGATGAAGACTGGGCCTATTCACAGCAGCTCTCTGCCCTCAGTGGTCAGGCGTGCAATTTTGGTGAGTGGGAAGCCACCTCATTACTGCTTTCCCTCTAATCCTATGGTTTTCTTTTTTCTCTCAGGTCTGCGCCACATAACCATTCTGAAGCTTTTAGGCGTTGGAGAGGAAGTTGGGGGAGTGTTAGAACTGTTCCCAATTAATGGTAATGTGTTGTTATCTTGAAACAGTATGAACTACTAACAATAACTATTCCAATGTTATTCTAGGGAGCTCTGTTGTTGAGCGAGAAGACGTACCAGCCCATTTGGTGAAAGACATTCGTAACTATTTTCAAGTGAGCCCGGAGTACTTCTCCATGCTTCTAGTCGGAAAAGACGGAAATGTCAAATCCTGGTATCCTTCCCCAATGTGGTCCATGGTGATTGTGTACGATTTAATTGATTCGATGCAACTTCGGAGACAGGAAATGGCGATTCAGCAGTCACTGGGGATGCGCTGCCCAGAAGATGAGTATGCAGGCTATGGTTACCATAGTTACCACCAAGGATACCAGGATGGTTACCAGGATGACTACCGTCATCATGAGAGTTATCACCATGGATACCCTTACTGAGCAGAAATATGTAACCTTAGACTCAGCCAGTTTCCTCTGCAGCTGCTAAAACTACATGTGGCCAGCTCCATTCTTCCACACTGCGTACTACATTTCCTGCCTTTTTCTTTCAGTGTTTTTCTAAGACTAAATAAATAGCAAACTTTCACCTATTCATGAGTTATTATTGAAACCTCAAATCATAAAGACATTTAAAAGAATTGTTTTTCTAACTGGAGGGGCTCTAGTGCTAAATAATAGTACTGAAAATTGATATTATTTTCCTTTTCTTATATGAAGGACCTTATTTGGCATATAAAATTTTATAAAATATGTATTTAAAGCTTTTTCTTATTTTTTGTATTAATTGGTAAGTGAAAACTCTGTTAAAGATCACACCACAATGTTTTCAAGAAACATCTGAAAAGATAAAACAAAGAACAAATAACTTATAATACTTACTTAAATTGACACTTTTTGAAATGCCAGTCTGAAAATAATTAAGATATCTCTGCTTTGTATGAGTTTCTTTTATGAAACTTGATACCACGGGAGTCCAGTAATATTGGCCACAAAAGCCAGAGAAAGTACCAAGCCCAGCTTTGTTATCATAGCCACTTCCTGCCCTGCTTCTGTTATTTTTAGTGTTTTTTCAGATATAAATCGGGGTCCAGGAAATCCTCACCAGAATCTGGCACTGCAGCCAAAGGCGATACTTCCAGAGTTCTAGTAGGCTGCTATGGAATTTCTGGCATGAAAATTCTTGACCCCTCACACTTTACCCCCTGTACAGCACAGGCATACCATGGAGATATTACAGGATCAGTTCCAGACCACCATAATAAAGTGGATATCGCAATAAAGTGAGTCACACAAAATTTTTGGTTTCTCAGTGCATATAAAAGTTATGTTTACACTCTTTAGTAGTCTATTAAGTGTATAATAGCTTTATGTCCAAAAAATGTACATGTTTTATTTTAAAAATACTTTATTGCTAAAAATTGCTAATGATCATAATCTTTTTGCATTGATGTTGATGGCTGCTGAATGATCAGGGTGGTGGTTACTGAAGGTTGGGGGTGATGGTGGCAATTTCTTAAAATAAGACAGCAATGAAGTTTGCCACTTCGATTGACTTTTTCTTCATGAAAGATTTCTCTGCAGCATGTGATGCTGTATGATAGCATTTTACCAGTAGTACAACTTCTTTTGAAATTGGAGCCAATCCTCTCAAACCCTGTTGCTGCTTTATTAATGAAATTTATGTAATGTTGTAAATCCTTTGTTGTCATTTCAATAATGTACATAGCAACTTACGCGAGTAGATTCCATCTCAAGAAATCACTTTCTTCGTTCATTCATAAGAAGCAAGTCTTCATCTATTAAACTTTTGTAATGAGATTGCAGCAATTCAGTCACATCTTCAGGCTCCACTTCTAATTCCAGTTCTCTTGCTATTTCCACTATGTCTATAGCAGAGCTTCCTCCAATGAAGTCTTGGGCCTCTTAAAATCATCCATGAGGGATGGAATCAGTTTCCGAACTCATTGATCTTCCTATTTTGACCTTCTCCCATGAATCACGATGTTCTTAACAGCATCTAGAATGGTGAATCCTTTCCAGGTTTTTAATTTGCTTTGCCCAGATCCATTAGCGGGATCACAATCTGTGACAGTTATAGTCTTACGAAAAGTGCAAATGACTCCTTGATTCCTGTGCTGCACAATAGGTATTGTGTTAGCAGGCACGAAAATATTAATCTCCTTGTATATCTCTATCCAAGTTCTTGGGTGACTGGGTATATTGTCAGTGAACAGCTATATATATATATATTATAGTGGTCTGGAACTGATCATTTATATATATATTTTATATACATATATAAAATATATAATATATATTATATATATATATATTTTTTTCGAGATGGAGTCTCGCTCTGTCACCCAGGCTGGAGTGCAGTGGTGCGATCTTGGCTCACTGCAACCTCTGCCTCCGGGGTTCAAGTGATTCTCCTGCCTCAGACCCCTGAGTAGCTGGATTTACAGGCGCCCACCACTACACCCAGCTTATTTTTGTATTTTTAGTAGAGATGGGGTTTCACCATGTTAGTCAGGGTGGTCTCGAACTACTGACTTTGGCCTCGGCCTCCCAAAGTGCTGGGATTACAGGCATGAGCCACTGCGCCCGGCCCGAACAGCAATATTTTTAAAAGATTCTTTTTTTTTCTGAGCAGTAAGACTCAAAAAGTGAGCTTAAAATGTCCAGTAAACCATGCTGTCCATAGACATGCTGTCATTCAGGCTTTGTTGCTCCATTTATAGAGCACAGGCAGATTAGATTTAGCATAATTCTGAAAAGTCGTAGGATTTGGGGAAATGGTAAATGAGCATTGATTTCAACTTAAAATCACCAGCTGCGTTAACTTCTAACAAGGAGTAAGCCTGTTGGTTGAAGCTTTGAAGTGAGGCATTGACTACTCCTCTCTAGATACGTAAGTCTGAGATGGCATCTTCTTCCAATATAAGGCTGTTTCATCTCTTTTGAAAATCTATTGTTTAGTGTAGCCACTTTCATTAATTATCTTAACTAGATCTTCTGGATAACTTACTGCAGCTTCTACATCAACATTTGCTGCTTTACTTTGCACTTTTATGGATGCACAAGGCTTCTTTTCTTCAAACTCATGAACCAGACTCTGCTACCTTCAAACTTTTTTTCTGAAGCTTCCTCACCTCCCTTTAGCTTTCATAGAATTGAAGAGAGTTAGGGCCTTGCTCTGAACTAGGCTTTGGCTTAAGGGAATTTTGTGGCTGGCTTGATCTTCTATTCAGATGACTCAAAGTTTCTCCATATCAGCAGTAAGGCTGTTTTACTTTTTTATCATTCATGCATTCACAAAGTAGCACTTTTAATTTCCTTCAAGAACTTTTCCTTTGCATTTACAACTTGGTTGTTTGGCATAAGAGGCTTAGCTTTCAGCCTGTCTCAGCTTTTGACACACCTTCCTCACTAAGCTTATTCATTTCTAGCTTTTGATTTAAAGTGAAAGATTGCAACTTCCTCTCACTTGAAATACCTGGAGGCTATTTTAGGGTTATTAATTGATCTACTTTCAATATTGTGTCTCAGGGACTAAGGAGGCCTGAGAAGAAGGAGAAAGATTGGAGAAAGGTTGGTTGTTGGAGCAATCAGAACATACACACATTTATTAAGTTTACTGTGTTATATAAGTGTGGTTCATGGTGCCCCCAGTAATTATAATAGCAACATCAAAGATCGTTGACTACAGATTTTAATAACAGAGATAATAATGAAACAGTGTGAAATATGGCAAGAATTACCAAAATGTGACACAGAGACATAAAGTGAGTACATACTATTGCAAAAATGATGTCAACAGACTTCCTTGATGCAGGGTTGCCACAAACCTTCAATTTGTAAAAAATGCAGTATCTGAGAAGTATAATAAAATAAGATGTGCCTGTACTTACTTGCTAATGGACCTATTACCATACTGGCATCTTATAAAAAAAATTACAAGGAAGGAGATTATATCCAGGGATTCTTTTTGTTTTCAAGGCAAAGGTTACCAAGTTACAATGGACCAAAGTAGCTGGAATGCAAAGGAGTATAATCCTTGTCTTTGAAAAAAGAGCATTTGTTTCAATCATATGGCATATCAAAGTAAACTTTCTCCCTTCCTCCCTCCTTTCGTTGCTGCTGCTTCTTTTTTTTCTCTTTTTTTTTTTCTTTTTTTGGAGAGGGTCTCACTCTGTCACCCAGGCTGCAGTGCAGTAGTGCAATCTTGGCTCACTGCAAACTCAGCTTCCCTCAAACAATCCTCCCACCTCAGCATCCCAAGTTAGCTGGGACCACAGCCATGCTCCACCATGCCCAGCCATCCTTGCTTCTTTACTACATTTCTTTTTTCAACAAATATTTATCAAGTAATATTGTCAAGTAATATTTATGAGCTTCCCCTCAGATAGGCATTTAGCATCATGATGGCACCATCCTCTAACAATAATGGGAAGGCTATTTTCCACTGTTATTAATCATTAATTCTCCAAATCATTTTAGTATTATTATTAATTCTAATAAGTACAGAGATTAATAAATGCATTCAAACCACATGTGAATATTTGCTATAGGTTTATCTGTGCCTACTGTATGTTCAGATTTTTCTTTATATCTGAACTTTGTTATAAATAAATGACAGTAAAAATGGAATTTATAGTTCAATGAACTTGACAAATCACTTATTCTGCCATTCATTTTCCATAAAGACCATTCATTCTTCCTTGTTTTACAGGTAACTGAGCTCCAGAAAGCTCAAGTGACTTTAGAACTCAGTTCTTAGTGTGTGAATTATGCTCCCATCTCATCCCTCTTCCTTGATGGAGCACTTTCCTCCTCATTTTTTCTTGGATAGTCTGTACAAGCTGCCTGAGGTGTGCAGGAAAGTGAGCCACGTCGAAGTGTACTGCTTTTAAATTTTTGCCAGGATGAAGCATAGCCCAAAGTTGCCAATAAAAATGGATTTCTTTACCTTTCTGAAATTGTGTGATGACAATTTCTAAGTAAAGGACCCAAATCATGTCAACTTCAGGAAATATAATAATGAGGGAGCCAGGAGCAGTGAGGGGCTCACACCTGTAATCCCAGCACTTTGGGAGGCCAAGGTGAGCGGGTCGCTTGAGCCCAGGACTTCGAGACCAGCCTGGGCAACACGGCAAAACCCTGTCTCTACAAAAAAATACAAAAAATTAGCTGGGTAAGGTGGTGTGTGTCTGTGGTCCCAGCTATTCAGGAGGCTGAAGTGAGAGAATCGCTTGAGCCTAGGAGGTCGAGGCTTCAGTGTGCCGTGATCGTGCCACAGCACTCCATCATCATCATCCTGGGTGACAAAGTGAGACCCTGTCTCCCCACCAAAAAAAAGAGGGAGTTTCATCTCCCAAGAAAATGAATTAGATAGGAATAATAGAAAATTTACTCTCAGAATAATAGGGTTCTAGCTCCTGCAACCAAAAAAAGATAGTTCTTTTTTACAACCTGAGATTACTTTTTCAAGCATTTCTCCAGTTCCACTGGCATTGAAATAATAGTTAGCAATGCATCTGAGCTTTTCTTCCTCTAATGAGCAGGCAGAGAAGTCATAGATCATCATTTGGAGGACTATAAAATAAGACATAGCTTAGCAAAAGGACCAAAATACATTCAGAGGAGGATGCTATTGGTGAATGTCCTCAAAGCCTATAATCTGGAAAAATACAAGGCATATCTCTGAAACTGTGAGGATTAGCAAACTAGCTAACCTGAATCTCTGTCTTCTGGTAGTATAAACTAGGTAGTTTCAAATCTGAGTAGTTTCTCCATAAAAGCATTTCTTCCCAAACGTTTCTTACCAAACTCCCAAATAAATGAGAAAAATAAAATACAGTTTTATAATTTTTGAGAAAGATTATGGGATTATGGTATTTAAAAAGAAAAGCATTCTGTAGAGTTGGGGAAATCTGGAAGACTCTTGAGGACATAGCTTTGCCGAAATTGCTGGTTGTCACAAGACTCTTCAAAAACTACTTTTCATCAGACATCTCCCAGGGCTCTGAGGTGAATATTAATTCAGCAGAAAGATCCTTTTCTGCTACATAGGCAGGAGGTCCAGACACAGGGGAGTGGGTGCAACCCAGCTGGTCCCATTTTCTGTAATATAATTAACAATGAAGCTCATACTTTCTCAACTTCTAGAAGCCTGGAGGATGGAAGCAGCCCGAGAGTAGGGTGAATGATGGCCTCAGTGGGCCCTTCTTAATGTGTCTCAGTACTGAATGTGTGGAGATTGTAGAAAAATAGAAGGCCCTTGGAAAAAACCTCTGTTCGTTTCTCTGTTCGTTTCGCTCCCTGATCTCCCTGCCGGATTGCTTTTCTTTCCTTTCTCTTCCTTGGCTGTCCTTTACCTCATGGTGTGGGGTGTGCAGATAGCAGGTTGTGGCTTGGTGAGTGCTCTTCACTTCAGGTCAAGGTGAGGCACAGTTAACATGCTAACTACTTTCCTCAGTTCTCTCTGAGTTGTGTAAAGCTCCCGATGCCAGACTTCCTCTTAATTTTGCACATTATTAAAGTCCAAAGAGTTAAGATTTGGTGATGAGGGGCAAAGGGCCAGCTGTCACAGAAATCAATGAAATGATACACAGAAATGGGTATCATGAAAAGGCCACTGGACTTGGGAAAACTGGGTGCCTGTCCTTGCCCTGCCATGTACTTACCTGTGTGACTGGAGGTGAGATGTTTTACCTATGGGCCTCAGTTTCTCATTACAAAATGACAGAGAAGACTAGATACCTAAGTTCCTAAGTTTGTGACATTTGTGAATTTTTCTTGGCCCTCTGTGAGTAGAGTGCTAAATTTAGAGGCTTCCTGTGGTTGAACTGATGTCCAATTCTCAGGGAACCCAGACTTCTCAGTTCAGAACCCAGTTCCAGATTTTTGTGGGAATAGGGAAAGGTATTAAATAACTCCATTGAATTCTTTCCTGCATAATGCCCTGCTGTGGCTGAGACTCAATGAGGTCATCACCTCCAACACACAGAACCCCTCATCATCTCCTTACAGCCAGACTGGAGCTTCCAAGGACATCAGGTTGGCAAGGATTGTGAGTACCCTAAACATCTAAAGAGGCCCTCTAATAAGGGACATATTTGTTCTTCAACAGTTTCCTAACTTGAGACCACAAATGCGTAATCTCTCTAATATCCTAAAGCTTGGACAAACTGGGCAGCCCCTGAGCAGACCGCACAGAGCTTAAATGTCAGTGCTTTCCTTCCAGAAAGAAAAAGAATGGTCCTACACCTCCCAATCCATGGGCTGATACATATGCCAAGGGAGCCGGATGAAGAAGTGGGTGATTTTAAATAGCTAAGACTGCCCATGGGCAAACGTTCTTTGGCTTTTCTCCTCTGCAATAAGTATACCTTCCTCTCTCCTGGTCCTTTTCTCCTTTCCCAGGCCCCTCTATCAATAATAATTCTGGCTCTCAGATGACTACAGTTGATTAGGTGGAACTGATAGGATAAAGGTGACACCCTTCCCAAGGCTATCTATAATGCAAAAAGATATCCAAGAAAAAGAGAGGTAGGGAACACCTTGGGAAACCATTTCTGGAAGACAGCCAGTCCCTGCTGTAGACAAGCCTCATTTTCCTTCCCCCAAATGTTAAAGAGTAAATTCCTCCTGTAGCCTTAGCTCTCTTTTCTATCTTTGGCTTGCTTTTTATGAACTATCTTTAGAGTGCCAAATTAGAACAGGGTAGGCAGAGGCAGGAATATGCCCAAATTTGGGAAGACCTGGTTGGGAATAGTCGAAAGCCTTGATATGTGCAAAGAAAGAACCATTTGATCAACCCAGTTCTTAATACAGGATACTAACTTAAAATTTAGACTCAAGTTATACGATAATTCAAACATTTATTGTATTTATACTATTCTATATGTACTTTTCCAGGAACCAGGAATACAAAACTGACATTTCTCTGTACAGAGGCTCAGACTAGTAGAGAACAGTTAGGTACGCCGTTAATTATAAACTAATATGTATCATCAATTATGGGTTTTTATGGGGGTTTGGCAGGTGGAAGGGACCAGGGAGAGATGATGAGTGATGATGGTTATGTAGTCTTTAGGAGGATGCAATTATAACATTGCTCTTCCTTTCACGCACCACATGATTTAGCAAGTACTTCATATTGGCTCCACCATTAACATGGTCAATGGCTTCTGGATACTCACAGTTCAGGCACAGTTTCTCCTGAAGATTTTTTACCTCTCCCATCTTTAAGAAATTGTCTGGATGTCCATGAAAGATGCTGACACTTGTATTAATTCATTAAAAAACACCACCCCCTCCCTGAAATAAACTAAAAAGTAATGAATTCATAGAAAAAAATTTCACCAAGATTGAAACTAGAGAATATACCTAGACTTGCACTTTGAGCTTTGAGAAATGTGTACCTATTCACCATTCCAACGTGAAGAAGCTCTGCAGTAGGAAAAATAATTAACACACTTATAGTCTACTGCCCATGTAAGGATCAGCTCCGGCTAAGAGGCCAAAGATGGGTGACATCGTTATGCTCTGCCTTTATTTTTTCTTTCTTACCCACTTAGCTTCCTAATTGGAGGAAGGAGGCGTGGTAAAGGTATATGAAGACTATGGTTTAATTAGACCAGAAAACACTGTCATAATCTCTGGGGTCATCAGAATGTCCAGTTTTGTCTTTGGGCCAAGATAAGGGCAGTGGGATTTATGATGTGTTGTTTATAGTCTGAAACTACTCTGGTGATCACCAGGGTCAGTTTCTTTAATGATGGTTTCCAACTGGCCTAATACATTAAGTAAGACTGGCTGATAACATGACCAGACAGACATAAAGACCCTGTTGGGAATGACATTGAACTCTCAAAGTCAAGATTTCTTACACAAATCTATCAGCTGGAGAAAATGAAGGCAGTGTGGTATATGTGTGCAAATAAGGACATTATGAAGCTTAAATATGGAATGTCTCTTGGACCCCCGATGTCATCTGTATTCTCTTTTTCTTCTTGTACTATATCCTTTGCCTGTAAATAAAAGGTTTATTTGATTATGCTGTGTGGAGTCTGGTTTTGCAGGGCA